CACCTGTTGTAACTGCCCTGGGTGTACCTGCCTACCAGACACGTGACCTTGCAAGAGGGCTATTAAAAGTCTCACTTTCACTGTTCTTTGTGCCTCTAAGTTCACTCTTTGGGTTTGGACGGGTGAGCATGTTTCTCGCACTACGAAAAAACTGATTTTTTTCTTTAAGACAGAGTCTTGCTGTGTCGCCAGGCTGGAGTGCAGTGGTGCCATCTCGGCTCACTGTAACCTCCACCTCTCAGGTTCAAACAATTCTCCTGCCTCAACCTCCTGAGTAGCTGGGACTACAGGCGCACGCCACCACAGCCAGCTACTTTTTGTATTTTTAGTAGCGACAGGGTTTCACCATGTTGGCCAGTATGGTCTTGATCTCTTGACCTCATGTTCTGCCCGCCCTGGCCTCTCAAAGTGCTGGGATTACAGGCATGAGCGACCGCACCCAGCCAACTTTGATATTTTTTAAAAGCTCCCAGATAACTCATATGTATTAGCCAGGGTTGGGAACTAATAGATCACACTAAATGGCTTTATTTAAGCAAAGAGTACAGACCCAAAACATCTCCCAAACTATTCCTATGCCGGAGAAAAACTGAACCCATAATGGGGAGAGGGAAGATTCTATTATAATAAAAACTAAAAAATAACTTAAGGTTAAAAGTTTTCTTACTTTAAAAGTAATAATTTTAACTTTGTATTTTAATGTATAAATTCCTCTGTTTTAGCTTTGATCATTGTTTCAGCTACACTTGAACTGGAGAGAAATCAGAAATAAAGGTGTAAGATGATAGCTTGAATATGTTTTTATGATAGAGTAGAAAACCCTAAAAACTGCTGACATTTGACATTCTATGATCAAGGAACAAAGTCTGGACGCTTGGTTCCAAACTGATGGATTGCCTTCACAGATCCAATTCTCGACAAATTCTAGAACAGTTCTAGAACTGAACTGAAAGAATCATCACAAAGAGACTGAAACTGACCAATTCCATAACAACATTTTCCCCTGAAGTCTTAAGTTTTTCTCATGGGGAATATAACCAGGAAAGGAAGCAGAGACCTGGTGGTTGACAGTGCCAAGTCCCTGGAAGATGGCCCATCTGCAGCACTTCACTCGAAACTCTATGAAGCCATCATGAGAGAAGACTGCACTACGATCGAGGTACTCCTGAGAAATCACCCTGTCAACCAGCCCATCACCATTCTGCCCAACTCCGCCAGCAACAGATTACTTCTGACCCAGGTACCCTCTTTTCTGCTCAGTCACTTCTGGAACACTTGTAATGTGTTTTGTTTTCCCTCCAAAGCCGACAGAGTCTATCATCCCCATCCATCTGGCTGCCAAGTACCACAAGGCCCAGAGTCTGCTCTGCCTGTTACGGCACGGTGCTGACCCAGAAGTCAGGTAAGTTAACTCCACCGAAAATCATTTCTTTTTCAGTGTAACGTGTAATCAATACCCATTCTAGGGACACGACAGGCCTCACCACACTCAACTTAATGCTACTGCACTGGCCAGTCACTTCCACCACGTGGGCAAAACCAGGCAACAGAACGCACAGGATCCTGACAGACATTCAGAATAGCAGCATCACATGTCTCCGCATCTTGTGTGCGCACGGAGCTCAAGTGAACACTCAAGGGGAAATCAGCAACAAACGTTCACCACTCCACCTGGCCATAGCATATGGTTGCTATCCAGTTCTCTCCATTTTGACCCAAAATGGTGCCGATGTCAATGCTATTAATGAAGCCAGCATGACACCCCTTCACATGGCCGCAAACATGCTGAATAAGGAGATGATGGAAACGCTCATTGCCTATGGAGCAAACGTCAACTGTGCTGTCTCTTCCACGGGGAACACGCCCCTGAAGCTTGCAGTGTGCACTGCATCAAGCAAAGCAGGCCGACTCCTCGGGGCGGGGGTCAGCTGCATCCGTCTGCTACTCACTCACGGAGCCAAAGTCAACGCCCAGGACTACAAGGGCCAAACAGCCATCCATGAGGCATGCTTTGGAGGCAGAGAGGCAATCATCAATCTCCTGCTTGAATTTGAAGCAAATGTTAACATTTTAACAAGAAACGGGGAATCTCCAATTTATATGTACCTTCAGCGCAGTTGCAATGTAAGAGATACGGCACTTCTGGCCAGGCTACTTTATCACACTTATCCTCTGAGAATGACCAATAACCAAGGAATTCTACCTGCAGGAATCATGCTACCAGAATTCCGCCTCTTAAGGGACACCCTAATAAAGCAATCGCAAAAACCTTTATCCCTACAGGGTATCTGCAAAAGAAACATCAGGAATATTTATGGTGAGAAATACAAACAGCACTTGAAGCAATTCCTCCCAGTGACAATATGGAATTCTGTCTACTGCTGTTATGACTTGGCATATACCTCTTGAAATAAGACCTCCCAGTTTCACAGCAGAGGGACTTTCAGCCACTCAAACTGCATTTTCTGGCTAGACATGTCCCAGAAAATGCTTCACCTATCACCTGTGACATCCCAAATGTACAAACTACTGATTCTTGAACATGTTCCAAAATACAAAGTGATTTGTCTATTAACATTTTTGTTCCTAGGTTTTTTTTTTTTTCAT